TCCTCGGAGGTCTTCTGGGGATAAGGTTCCCTGTCCATTTCCCTAGGAATCACCTCTATGGTATCCTTCTGTGTGCAAAGGAACCCACAGGGGAGGAGTAAAGATGGAGCCTTCGATTCAAGAAAGTAACTGCAGACAAGTAACTAAGGCTCAGTTTCCTCAGGTGCAAAATGTGGGTAATTGACTTGCCTAATACATAGGATCGCTGAGAAGGCCCAACGGCTAGGATTACAAGCGTTGGAATTACAAGAGTCCCACCTCTGCTCTGTCCTTTACTAGCTGTGTGGACCTTATACACTGGTAAGTCCTTAATTTCACGGAGCTTCAGTTTCTCTTCAGTAACATATTTGTAATAGTATCTACCTCCTAAGGTTGATCTGATGATTAACCAGAATAATGAATATAAAATGCTTAGCAAAAACGTGGCACGGAGTGAAGTACTCAGCAAATATTGGTTATAATGGTTGAGGAAATGACATGCACTATATACATGAGGTTTCATTGTCTGAAAACATGCACGATTTGTTACCAAAAGACTTATCCTGGGCCGGCGCAGTGGCTCACGCCTGTAACCCCAGCACTTGGGGAGGCCAAGGCAGGAGGATTGCTTGAGACCTGGGCAACATAGTGAGATACTCTCTCTACAAAAAATCAGCCCAGCATGGTGATGTGTGCCTGTACCCCAGCTACTCCGGAGGCTGAGGTGGGAGGATCCCTTGAGCCCAGGAGCAGTGAGGTTGCAGTAAGCAGAGATCGCGCCACAGCACTCCAGCCTGCGCGACAGAGCAAGACCCTTTCTGAAATAAATAAATAAATAAATAAATAAATAAATAAAGCGATTTTAAAAAGAAAAGAAAGACTTATTCTGGAGGATTGGCTACATAGTGCAAATAAACAGAACAAAAATCTAGGGCCGCTGTAGCGGGCAAATTCGTTCACCAACTCCAACCAGACCCCGCCTCCAAGCAGGCAAGCCCCGCCCTCCCCAGGCTGCACCCTTGTCCCCGCCCCGATGCGCCTGCGCAGGGCCGGCCGCCGGCGGCCGAGGCGATGAGGGTGTTGGTGCGGCGCTGTTGGGGTCCTCCGCTGGCTCATGGCGCCAGGCGTGGGAGGCCGAGTCCCCAGTGGCGAGCACTGGCCCGACTCGGCTGGGAGGACTGCCGGGACTCCAGAGTCCGCGAGAAGCCTCCCTGGCGGGTGCTCTTCTTCGGCACGGACCAGTTCGCCCGCGAGGCGCTGCGGGCGCTGCACGCCGCCAGGTACCCGGGCCAGGGATCCGGGGACCCGGCCGCTGAAGGCCTCCAGGCCGCGCCCGGGCGGCCGGCCCCGAGGGTTTTGGACTTCTGGTTGCGGAAAGCATGGGCGGCAGAGCGGTGTGGGCCCAGATCTCGGCGTCTTCTGGCTCCCAGAAGGTGCGCCATTCCCGCCGGTCAGCCTTTGGGCGCACTGTCACATTTTTCTTCCTATCTAATTTAGGGAAAACAAAGAAGAAGAGTTAATCGACAAACTGGAGGTGGTCACAATGCCTTCCCCATCACCAAAAGGACTGCCAGTGAAGCAATATGCTGTGCAGTCTCAGCTTCCCGTATATGAGTGGCCGGATGTGGGATCTGGAGAATATGATGTTGGAGTAGTGGCTTCGTTTGGCCGACTTTTGAATGAGGCTCTTATTCTTAAATTTCCCTAGTAAGTTTTATTTGTAAGGAAATACAGTATAGTGACATACTAATTTCTACATTTTCTAACTCAGTGGCATATTGAATGTTCATCCCAGTTGCCTCCCGAGATGGCGTGGCCCAGCCCCTGTAATCCATACAGTGCTTCACGGAGACACAGTTACTGGAGTAACAATTATGCAAATTAGACCTAAAAGGTAGCACATATTTTCCTTTCTTGAGATTTTTGATTGTCATTATTTGCTTTTGATTTTTTGCTAGGTTTGATGTAGGCCCAATTCTCAAACAAGAAACTGTTCCTGTGCCACCCAAGAGCACTGCAAAGGAATTGGAAGCAGTGTTGTCAAGACTGGGTGCCAACATGGTATAATTCCCCAATATCCTACTGCTTTTTACAATATATCACACTCTTTTTTTTTTTTTTGTAGCTCATTTCAGTTTTGAAAAATTTGCCTGAAAGTCTGAGCAATGGAAGGCAGCAGCCAATGGAGGGGGCGACTTACGGTGAGTGAAGGCTGCAGAGACTCTCATCTTTCTGTTCATTTTTGCTCTTGGTTTTATCTTGTAGCCCCTAAGATTTCTGCTGGTACCAGTTGTATAAAATGGGAGGAACAAACTTCAGAACAAATATTCAGACTTTACCGTGCCATTGGAAATATAGTAAGTTGGGAAGTCAGGTTGCAGTTCTACCTCTTTATCATACCTTCTTTAATTTTACTTGCAGATTCCGTTGCAGACGCTCTGGATGGCGAATACCATTAAACTTCTGGATTTGGTAGAAGTTAACAGTTCAGTCCTTGCTGGTACTAACTTTTGAATAGCTAACATGGAAGCTCTTGTATATCTTTTCTTTTTTCCATTCTTCAGATCCAAAATTAACGGGACAGGCTCTTATTCCAGGATCAGTAATATACCACAAACAGTCACAAATACTATTGGTTTATTGCAAGGTATGTTTTTCATTAGTTTCAAGTTATCATAGTGCCTATTCACTATTTGTATTTTGCCCTTTAGGATGGTTGGATTGGTGTTCGATCAGTGATGCTCAAGAAATCACTAACAGCTACTGACTTCTACAATGGATATTTGCACCCCTGGTACCAGAAAAATTCCCAAGCTCAACCAAGCCAATGCAGATTTCAGACTCTCAGACTTCCAACAAAGAAGAAGCAGAAAAAAACTGTTGCTATGCAACAATGCATTGAGTAGTTAGGAAGAAGATGGATAAAAACCTATTACATATTTGTAATTTATTAAAAACCTTATTTACAAGGAATTATCTGGACTTTTTTTTTTTTTTTTTTTTTTGAGACAGAGTCTCACTCTGTCACCCAGGCTGGAATCCAGTGGCACTATCTCAGCTCACTGCAACCTCCGCCTCCCAGGTTCAAGCAATTCTCCTGCCTCAGCCTCCTGAGTAGCTGGGATTACAGGCACACGCCACCACACGCAGCTAATTTTTGTATTTTTAGTAGAGATGGGGTTTCACCATGTTGGTCAGGCTGGTCTCGAACTCCTGACCTTGTGATCTGCCCACCTCAGCCTCCCAAAGTGCTATGATTACAGACGTGAGCCACCGTGCCTGGCCTGGAATTATCTGGACTTTCAAAGAAGATGGCATTATTATAAGAAGAGAAGATTATTGCCGAAAAGATGGATTGCCTCACTTTCCACTTTTTATGTAACAGTAGTTAAAAAACAGCTTTTTTTTTACTTGAATTACAAAAAAGTTTAAATAAAACTTGTATTTATGATACGAAACTCAAGGAGATTATCTTTCCTTAAGAACAAGGGCAACCCTAACTGGTGTATGTATGTACCTACATACATACTGAGAAGAGGTTTTTTGTTTTTATTTTTATTTTTTTGAGACGGAGTCTTGTTCTGTGGCCCAGGCTGGAGTGCAGTGGCGTGATGTCAGCTCACTGCAAGCTCCACCTCCCGGGTTCACACCATTCTCCTGCCTCAGCCTCCCAAGTAGCTGGGACTACAGGCGTCCGCCACCATGCCTGGCTAATTTTTTTTTTTGTATTTTTAGTAGAGATGGGGTTTCACTGTGTTAGCCAGGATGGTCTTGATCTCCTGACCTCGTGATCCACCCGCCTTGGCCTCCCAAAGTGCTGGGATTACAGCTGTGAGCCACCGTGCCTGGCCGAGAAGAGGTTTTTTTAAAAACAGTGCATCTATTTAATTTTTTAAAAATCGTGTCACCACTGACATTTTAGGAGTATTGAATCTGCATTTTTTATTTCCTATAAGTAGTAAATCCAGCTCTTTACATTTCACTACCAGCTAGATTTAACCAAGTAGTAAACGTAGGTAATATTTAATAATCTCTGCCACATTGATCTGTACTATAAATTAACATTTTACATCCAGATTTTATTTTTTTTTATTAATTTTTTTAGAGATGGGGTCTTGCTCTCTCACACAGTCTGGAGTCCAGTGGCGTGAAACACTGCTTACTGCATCTTCAACCTCCTGGGCTTAAGTGATCCTCCAGCCTCAGCCTCCCAAAGTGGGGCCACCACGCCTGGCTAATTTTCTTTCTTAGTTTTTAAAAAAAATTTTGTAGAGATAGGGGTCTCACTATGTTGCTTAGGCTGGTCTTGAACTCCTGGGCCCAAGCAATCCTCCTGCCTTGGCCTCTCAAAGTGCTGGGATTACAAGCATGAACCACTGCACCCGGCCCAGGTTTTCTTGAAGTAGGAACGTGCTAACATTTTTCAACTTACTTGTGCAATAAAGGTTATTGAGCATCTGGTGTGTGCAAACTCATCTTCTCTGTCTC